CTCCCATTTTATTCCTAAATAAGATACGTACAAAGATAAGAAGCTACATACGTTCCTCACAACGTGCCCACAAGGAAATTCCTTGTGGACAAAGGACAGACCCAACTCAAAGTTATCCCTGTGAGGCGCACAAGAGACAACTGCATATCTGATTGCTTCCTCTGCCTTATTATTTATTTATGTAAAAATACAGAGTTACTAGCCGGACTAAATTCTGTATTCAGTAGGAGGCTGATCAAGGACTCAAAAGCATGCAAACTCTTGTCTCTTATCTACATTTTTTTTTTTTTTTTTTTTTTTGAGACGGAGTTTTGCTCTTGTTGCCCAGGCTGGAATGCAATGGTGCCATCTCGGCTCACCGCAACCTCCGCCTCTTGGGTTCAAGCGATTCGCCTGCCTCAGTCTTCAGAGTAGCTGAGATTACAGGCATGCGCCACCATGCTCTGTTAATTTTGTATTTTTAGTAGAGACGGGGTTTTTCCATGTTGGTGACGCTGGTCTGAAACTCCCAACGTTAGGTCATCTGCCCGCCTCGGCCTCCCAAAGTGCTGGGATTACTGGCGTAAACCACAGCGCCCGACCTGTCTCTTATCTATTTCTAACATGGAAGCCCCCGCTTCGAGCTGTCCCTCTTACCTGACCGAACCAATCATGTTTCCCTAAAACGTACAAAAGCAAGCTGTGCCCTGACCACCTTGGGCAAATGTATCATGGGTAAGTCTTGCAAAATAAACTTTTTAAATTGACTAAGACCTCTCTCAGATATTTGGGGTTCAGAAATAAATTCTTTTACCTATTATTTATAATTTTGGTTACAATTGAGAAAGTAAGAAAAAAGTGGTGTTTTTTTCTTTTCTAAGGGTTACTGCATCTTGAAAGTGTGATGAAGGTCTTAATTATTGTTCTTATAATTCCTGTCCACAGAAGCTCCTACTCTTACTGAGACCTCACGGAATTATCATTATCACAATAGAAATAAACATTTTGGGTTTGTGGAGTAACTTTTTTTTTTTTTTTTTTTTTTGCTCATCGTTTGTTGTTTAGATAATATCATGAACTGATAAATGCAGTTGCCACGTTGATTCCCTAGGGCCTGGCTTACCGACTGAGGTCATAAGATATTATGCCTTCTCTTTAGACTTGGTCAGTGGAGAGGAAATGGGCAAAGAACCAGCCTATGGAGGTGACAAGGCCTTAGGGCCAAAAGTCTTGAGGGTGAAGGTTTAGGGCCTGCGCAGCTTCCCTGCCATGCCCCGCAAGGTCTCGCATTCGCAAGGCTTGTGACAGTGGGAGCCTCATTACGGACTCTCCTAAAGTCCATGGTGTCCTCTTTTCGCATTTGCGCCCCGTGGGTGATGCCCGATGCCGCCCTTCCCATCGCTCTCTTCCCCTTCAAGCGTATCGCAACTGCAAAAACACCCAGCACAGACACTCCATTTTCTATCTTAATGCATTTAACTAGCACAACCTACAGGTTGTTCCATCCCAGAGACTACCCTTTTCTCCATAGACGTGACCATCAACCAACCAGCGGTCAGAATCAGTCAGCCTCTGTCATGTTCCTAGGTCCTTGGCGAACTGGCTGGGCGGGGTCCCAGCAGCCTAGGAGTACAGTGGAGCAATGCCTGACGTAAGTCAACAAAGATCACGTGAGACGAATCAGTCGCCTAGATTGGCTACAACTAAGTGGTTGGGAGCGGGGAGGTCGCGGCGGCTGCGTGGGGTTCGCCCGTGACACAATTACAACTTTGTGCTGGTGCTGGCAAAGTTTGTGATTTTAAGAAATTCTGCTGTGCTCTCCAGCACTGCGAGCTTCTGCCTTCCCTGTAGTTTCCCAGATGTGATCCAGGTAGCCGAGTTCCGCTGCCCGTGCTTCGGTAGCTTAAGTCTTTGCCTCAGCTTTTTTCCTTGCAGCCGCTGAGGAGGCGATAAAATTGGCGTCACAGTCTCAAGCAGCGATTGAAGGCGTCTTTTCAACTACTCGATTAAGGTTGGGTATCGTCGTGGGACTTGGAAATTTGTTGTTTCCATGAAATCCTGCGCAGTGTCGCTCACTACCGCCGCTGTTGCCTTCGGTGATGAGGCAAAGAAAATGGCGGAAGGAAAAGCGAGCCGCGAGAGTGAAGAGGAGTCTGTTAGCCTGACAGTCGAGGAAAGGGAGGCGCTTGGTGGCATGGACAGGTACGCACCTCCATCACCCGCCTGGTTGGCTGCATTAACAAGCTCTGTGTCTCTCTCTCTACAGCCGTCTCTTCGGGTTCGTGAGGCTTCATGAAGATGGCGCCAGAACGAAGACCCTACTAGGCAAGGTAAAAGCAACCAGACGCAAAGTCTTTGGTCCTTTTTCTTAATGTTTATAATTTTTATTTCTAGGCTGTTCGCTGCTACGAATCTTTAATCTTAAAAGCTGAAGGAAAAGTGGAGTCTGACTTCTTTTGCCAATTAGGTCACTTCAACCTCTTGTTGGAAGATTATTCAAAAGGTATTGTTATTCTCTTTCTAAATTTCTTGCTTGATTTGGCTAATAATTATTTTTTCTTTTCCAGCATTATCTGCATATCAGAGATATTACAGTTTACAGGCTGACTACTGGAAGGTTGGTACAAATTTTCAATGCCAGTTTTTATTTATAAAGGTTGTTTTGTGTTTTATATTAACAGAATGCTGCGTTTTTATATGGCCTTGGTTTGGTCTACTTCTACTACAATGCATTTCATTGGTAAGTTGACTTATACCATTTGTTTCCAGTAAATCACAGTTTCTTATGTTTTTATTTTTTTCAGGGCAATTAAAGCATTTCAAGATGTCCTTTATGTTGACCCCAGCTTTTGTCGAGCCAAGGAAATTCATTTACGACTTGGGCTCATGTTCAAAGTGAACACAGACTACAAGTCTAGTTTAAAGGTAGGTGGTTGAGATTTTTCCCACATACACAAAGTGCATTAATATTTTTACTTTTCTCTTGCAGCATTTTCAGTTAGCCTTGATTGACTGTAATCCATGTACTTTGTCCAATGCTGAAAGTAAGTATTTTTAAATGAAATACTTTTGAGTATGTAACTGATCTTTTCCCATGATCCATTGCAGTTCAATTTCATATTGCCCATTTGTATGAAACCCAGGTAAGTGTTTTAACTTAAGAACAAGAATGAAATCTCTAAATATTCTTTTTCCTTTGCTCTTTAGAGGAAGTATCATTCTGCAAAGGAGGCATATGAACAACTTTTGCAGACAGAAAACCTTCCTGCACAAGTAAAAGCAACTGTATTGCAACAGTTAGGTACATGAAAACTTTTATTATACATTACATTAATGGGTAAATGCTTATAACTTCTTAATTATAGGTTGGATGCATCATAATATGGATCTAGTAGGAGACAAAGCCACAAAGGAAAGCTATGCTATTCAGTATCTCCAAAAGTCTTTGGAGGCAGATCCTAATTCTGGCCAATCGTGGTATTTTCTTGGAAGGTGAGATGAAATACTCGTGCTATCTAGAGTTTGAATTGTATTTATTTATATTTTTTCCTTTTAGGTGTTATTCAAGTATTGGGAAAGTTCAGGATGCCTTTATATCTTACAGGCAATCTATTGATAAATCAGAAGCAAGTGCAGATACATGGTGTTCAATAGGGTAAGGCTATATATATAAAAGCAGTAGAAGCTGTAGTTTTTGACAGCATTCTTTTTCTTTCCAGTGTGTTGTATCAGCAGCAAAATCAGCCTATGGATGCTTTACAGGCATATATTTGTGCTGTACAATTGGACCATGGGCATGCCGCAGCCTGGATGGACCTAGGTACTCTCTATGAATCCTGCAATCAACCTCAAGATGCCATTAAATGCTACCTAAATGCAGCTAGAAGCAAACGTTGTAGTAATACCTCTACGCTTGCTGCAAGAATTAAATTTCTACAGGTAAAAATTTTAAATAGTATATTTTAAATGACGTTAAATTTGCTTTTTACATAATTTTTCCTAGGCTCAGTTGTGTAACCTTCCACAAAGTAGTCTACAGAATAAAACTAAATTACTTCCTAGTATTGAGGAGGCATGGAGCCTACCAATCCCCGCAGAGCTTACCTCCAGGCAGGGTGCCATGAACACAGCACAGCAGGTGAGAAGTTGGGTTATGTTCTGTAGGTGCCCCCATATTTTTATCTTACTTCTGTGATCCTTAGGCTTATAGAGCTCATGATCCAAATACTGAACATGTATTAAACCACAGTCAAACACCAATTTTACAGCAATCCTTGTCACTACACATGATTACTTCTAGCCAAGTAGAAGGCCTGTCCAGTCCTGCCAAGAAGAAAAGAACATCTAGTCCAACAAAGGTATATATACATTTTAGAGATATGGAAAATCCATTCTTAATCTTTTACACTAAATTTTCCTTAGAATGGTTCTGATAACTGGAATGGTGGCCAGAGTCTTTCACATCATCCAGTACAGCAAGTTTATTCGTTGTGTTTGACACCACAGAAATTACAGGTATGAATTCTTTGACGATCTTTCCCCCAATTAACTTTGATTATATTAATCTCTTTTCTTCTAGCACTTGGAACAACTGCGAGCAAATAGAGATAATTTAAATCCAGCACAGAAGCATCAGCTGGAACAGTTAGAAAGTCAGTTTGTCTTAATGCAGCAAGTATGTATAATATTTTTATTTTCTCTAAAATTTACACAGCAGTTTTTCTTTTTTGTTTTTGAAGATGAGACACAAAGAAGTTGCTCAGGTACGAACTACTGGAATTCATAACGGGGCCATAACTGATTCATCACTGCCTACAAACTCTGTCTCTAATCGACAACCACATGGTGCTCTGACCAGAGTATCTAGCGTCTCTCAGCCTGGAGTTCGCCCTGCTTGTGTTGAAAAACTTTTGTCCAGTGGAGCTTTTTCTGCAGGCTGTATTCCTTGTGGCACATCAAAAATTCTAGGAAGTACAGACACTATCTTGCTAGGCAGTAATTGTATAGCAGGAAGTGAAAGTAATGGAAATGTGCCTTACCTGCAGCAAAATACACACACTCTACCTCATAATCATACAGACCTGAACAGCAGCACAGAAGAGCCATGGAGAAAACAGCTATCTAACTCCGCTCAGGTAAAAAAAGGACTAGCTGCTTTCTTGGCTCTCATGATATTAAATTTCAATTTTTTTTTTTTAGGGGCTTCATAAAAGTCAGAGTTCATGTTTGTCAGGACCTAATGAAGAACAACCTCTGTTTTCCACTGGGTCAGCCCAGTATCACCAGGCAACTAGCACTGGTATTAAGAAGGCGAATGAACATCTCACTCTGCCTAGTAATTCAGTACCACAGGGGGATGCTGACAGTCACCTCTCCTGTCATACTGCTACCTCAGGTGGACAACAAGGCATTATGTTTACCAAAGAGAGCAAGCCTTCAAAAAATAGATCCTTGGTGCCTGAAACAAGCAGGCATACTGGAGACACATCTAATGGCTGTGCTGATGTCAAGGGACTTTCTAATCATGTTCATCAGTTGATAGCAGATGCTGTTTCCAGTCCTAACCATGGAGATTCACCAAATTTATTAATTGCAGACAATCCTCAGCTCTCTGCTTTGTTGATTGGAAAAGCCAATGGCAATGTGGGTACTGGAACCTGTGACAAAGTGAATAATATTCACCCAGCTGTTCATACAAAGACTGATCATTCTGTTGCCTCTTCACCCTCTTCAGCCATTTCCACAGCAACACCTTCTCCTAAATCCACTGAGCAGAGAAGCATAAACAGTGTTACCAGCCTTAACAGTCCTCACAGTGGATTACACACAGTCAATGGAGAGGGGCTGGGGAAGTCACAGAGCTCTACAAAAGTAGACCTGCCTTTAGCTAGCCACAGATCTACTTCTCAGATCTTACCATCAATGTCAGTGTCTATATGCCCCAGTTCAACAGAAGTTCTGAAAGCATGCAGGTTAGTGTGGGAAAATTCTTCACAAAATGAAAAACTGATACATTTCTTCTGCTTCTTTTTAAAGGAATCCAGGTAAAAATGGCTTGTCTAATAGCTGCATTTTGTTAGATAAATGTCCACCTCCAAGACCACCAACTTCACCATACCCACCCTTGCCAAAGGACAAGTTGAATCCACCCACACCTAGTATTTACGTGAGTCCGCATTGAGTAACTTATAAATAAATCTGAGACCTAACAAAATATTTTGCTTTTACAGTTGGAAAATAAACGTGATGCTTTCTTTCCTCCATTACATCAATTTTGTACAAATCCAAAAAACCCTGTTACAGTAATACGTGGCCTTGCTGGAGCTCTTAAATTAGGTAAGCTTAAAACCAAGATTGAATATATATTTTTACTGATTAACAAAACTTATTATTTTTAAAGATCTTGGACTTTTCTCTACCAAAACTTTGGTAGAAGCTAACAATGAACATATGGTAGAAGTGAGGACACAGTTGCTGCAACCAGCAGATGAAAACTGGGATCCCACTGGAACAAAGAAAATCTGGCGTTGTGAAAGCAATAGATCTCATACTACAATTGCCAAATACGCACAATACCAGGCTTCCTCCTTCCAGGAATCATTGAGAGTAAGTTTTTCTTTCTTCCTTTTTTAATTGTTCTAAGTATGAATATTTTTTTCTTAACCTGAAGGAAGAAAATGAGAAAAGAACACAACACAAAGATCATTCAGATAACGAATCCACATCTTCAGAGAAGTAAGTAACTTTTAGCACCCACTCAACATTTCTACATGGATTTCATATTCTCTCTTTTTTTAAGTTCTGGAAGGAGAAGGAAAGGACCTTTTAAAACCATAAAATTTGGGACCAACATTGACCTCTCTGATAACAAAAAGTAAGTCTCCCTGCCCTAGTGCTATTTCCATGGTTTTTACTCTTAATCTGTTAATTTATTGCAGGTGGAAGTTGCAGTTACATGAACTGACTAAACTTCCTGCTTTTGCGCGTGTGGTGTCAGCAGGAAATCTTCTAACCCATGTTGGGCATACCATTCTGGGCATGAATACAGTACAACTGTATATGAAAGTTCCAGGGAGTCGGACACCAGGTGATTTTAATGACTAACATATCTTACATGATAATTGTGACTTACATTTTCTTTTACTTTTCAGGTCACCAAGAAAATAACAACTTCTGCTCTGTTAACATAAATATTGGTCCAGGAGATTGTGAATGGTTTGTTGTACCTGAAGATTATTGGGGTGTTCTGAATGACTTCTGTGAAAAGTAGGTTTCTGAACTAAACTTTCATTTAAGTATTCAACCTGATTTTCATTATTTTCTTTTTCAGAAATAATTTGAATTTTTTAATGAGTTCTTGGTGGCCCAACCTTGAAGATCTTTATGAAGCAAATGTCCCTGTGTATAGATTTATTCAGCGACCTGGAGATTTGGTCTGGATAAATGCAGGCACTGTGCATTGGGTTCAAGCTGTTGGCTGGTGCAATAACATTGCCTGGAATGTTGGTCCACTTACAGGTATTCTGAATAATAACACCAACAAGGTTTATTTACTTTATGACTGTTGCTTTTTTCCTTCTAGCCTGCCAGTATAAATTGGCAGTGGAACGGTATGAATGGAACAAATTGAAAAGTGTGAAGTCACCAGTACCCATGGTGCATCTTTCCTGGAATATGGCACGAAATATCAAAGTCTCAGATCCAAAGCTTTTTGAAATGATTAAGTAAGTGCCTTCTGAAACTGCTGCAGTTTCTCTTACTCTCACAAATAGTTTTTTCCCACAATAGGTATTGTCTTTTGAAAATTCTGAAGCAATATCAGACATTGAGAGAAGCTCTTGTTGCAGCAGGAAAAGAGGTTATATGGCATGGGCGGACAAATGATGAACCAGCTCATTACTGTAGCATTTGTGAGGTGAGTAACTGTTTCTACTGATAGTTGTTTTGATACTTTTTGTTTATTTATTTATTTAATATAGGTGGAGGTTTTTAATCTGCTTTTTGTCACTAATGAAAGCAATACTCAAAAAACCTACATAGTACATTGCCATGATTGTGCACGAAAAACAAGCAAAAGTTTGGAAAATTTTGTGGTGCTCGAACAGTACAAAATGGAGGACCTAATCCAAGTTTATGATCAATTTACACTAGTAAGTCATTAACACGTGAGTACACTTAATTAGGTGGGTTTAAAGCAATGGTCTTTGACTTTGCTAACTGATAAAAATGTGTTAAGAAGAAACTTAAATTTTCCATTGGTGCAGTATATACTTTGTAAGGAAAAATATTAGTAGCCATCCTCGTATTTCACGTTAGTTTTTCTATATGAAACTGTTTATTACCATTTTTGCTTCTCAGTGAGAATGCCCCCAAAGAATAGTTACACTAATTACATTTGTAAATGTCTGTATGTTTTTAGAATATTTTTTAGTTTTTATGTTACTTACATAACTTATAAAACCTTTGTACATGTAGGTTACTTAATTCTTCTGTAGTAATTATCTGAAAGAAATGTGTGGGTTTTTTTCATGTACTTTGTGGTTTAAAGATTCCAGAAGAGTTTGCCTGATAGCACTACTTGATGGAGCTTGCTTGACTAGATTATATGATATATAAGCCTCATGAAAAATATGTTCAGTGTCATCTAGCTGTGGCATTTTCATAAGCCAATTGCTAGTGAAATTTTAATTTACTTTAAAATTATTTTTCCACACAACTTTTCTTTTAGCAATCTAAAAAATTGGTTAACTTTTAACAGTATTCCAAACGTTGTTCACTAAATGATGAAAAATGGAGGTAATAGCGCCGCACTCTTAACTGATTCTAATGAAGAAAGTAAGAGCATCTCAACTGAGCACAGTGTCTCATGCCTGTAATCCCAGCACTTTGGGAGTCCAAGGCGGGCAGATCACCTGAGGTCAGGAGTTCAAGACCAGCCTAACCAACATGGAGAAACCCCATCTCTACTAAAAATACAAAATTGGCCATGCAAGGTGGTGGATGTTTATAATCCCAGCTACTCGGAGGCTGAGGCACGAGAATTGCTTGAATCCAAGAGGCAGGGGTTGCGGTGAGCCGAGATCGCGCCATTGCACTCCAGTCTGGGCAACAAGAGCAAAACTCTGTCTCAAAAAGAAAAAAAAGAAAAGAGCATCTCTCTTAGGAAACTGTTGAGATTTCATGTATCTTGTAAACTCACTTCATAAAAAGGCTGTCTTTTATAGTCATAAGCTAGCAAACACTATTAAGGATTTATATAACAAAATCTTAACTTTTATTTCTAGGCTCTTTCATTATCATCCTCATCTTGATATAGTTCCATGAATATTAAATGAGATTATTTCTGCTCTTCAGGAAATTTCTGCACCACTGGTTTTGTAGCTGTTTCATAAAACTGTTGACTAAAAGCTATGTCTATGCAACCTTCCAAGAATAGTATGTCAAGCAACTGGACACAGTGCTGCCTCTGCTTCAGGACTTAACATGCTGATCCAGCTGTACTTCAGAAAAATAATATTAATCATATGTTTTGTGTACGTATGACAAACTGTCAAAGTGACACAGAATACTGATTTGAAGATAGCCTTTTTTATGTTTCTCTATTTCTGGGCTGATGAATTAATATTCATTTGTATTTTAACCCTGCAGAATTTTCCTTAGTTAAAAACACTTTCCTAGCTGGTCATTTCTTCATAAGATAGCAAATTTAAATCTCTCCTCGATCAGCTTTTAAAAAATGTGTACTATTATCTGAGGAAGTTTTTTACTGCTTTATGTTTTTGTGTGTTTTGAGGCCATGATGATTACATTTGTGGTTCCAAAATAATTTTTTTAAATATTAATAGCCCATATACAAAGATAATGGATTGCACATAGACAAAGAAATAAACTTCAGATTTGTGATTTTTGTTTCTAAACTTGATACAGATTTACACTATTTATAAATACGTATTTATTGCCTGAAAATATTTGTGAATGGAATGTTGTTTTTTTCCAGACGTAACTGCCATTAAATACTAAGGAGTTCTGTAGTTTTAAACACTACTCCTATTACATTTTATATGTGTAGATAAAACTGCTTAGTATTATACAGAAATTTTTATTAAAATTGTTAAATGTTTAAAGGGTTTCCCAATGTTTGAGTTTAAAAAAGACTTTCTGAAAAAATCCACTTTTTGTTCATTTTCAAACCTAATGATTATATGTATTTTATATGTGTGTGTATGTGTACACACATGTATAATATATACAGAAACCTCGATATATAATTGTATAGATTTTAAAAGTTTTATTTTTTACATCTATGGTAGTTTTTGAGGTGCCTATTATAAAGTATTACGGAAGTTTGCTGTTTTTAAAGTAAATGTCTTTTAGTGTGATTTATTAAGTTGTAGTCACCATAGTGATAGCCCATAAATAATTGCTGGAAAATTGTATTTTATAACAGTAGAAAACATATAGTCAGTGAAGTAAATATTTTAAAGGAAACATTATATAGATTTGATAAATGTTGTTTATAATTAAGAGTTTCTTATGGAAAAGAGATTCAGAATGATAACCTCTTTTAGAGAACAAATAAGTGACTTATTTTTTTAAAGCTAGATGACTTTGAAATGCTATACTGTCCTGCTTGTACAACATGGTTTGGGGTGAAGGGGAGGAAAGTATTAAAAAATCTATATCGCTAGTAAATTGTAATAAGTTCTATTAAAACTTGTATTTCATATGAAAAATTTGCTAATTTAATATTAACTCATTTGATAATAATACTTGTCTTTTCTACCTCTCCTTTCTGAAGCATTTTTATTTAATCACATTCTTCTTTGTAACAGCTTTCCAGAGAACTTTAGTGAAGAATCATAGAATGCTTTAATAGAAGCTATTTAAATATCAAAAGGGAAGTTATAGTCTTATCAGGTGAAATGTCTTGATCATTGCATTATTGCAGTACTTTCTTCAGACAAGTTTGGAATATTTTGGCTTCCTAGAAATAGTTGTTAGAAAACTCATGAAGATATTTTATTAAGTTAGGTAGTTGAAATCTGTTAGCAGTAATCATCACATACCTAATTTCAGAAAAAAAAATGCAATTTGTAATTAAGGAAGAAAAATCATAAGTACTTCTAGATATTTTAAATGCTGATATTTTTGTAATTTTCTTGTAAATTTTCTTGTTCAGAAATCATTGAGATTAAAATTCAGGACTTTTTTTTACCCCTCTCAAACAAAAACTACAGATCAACCATCAGGAAACATCTAGAATACCAGAGCTATACCTGAACTTTTCTTAACCGGTTGTTTTGTATTACTAACGTAACATCTTATGTCTTAACTCTTTAAGATGATTTATGGCTAGGATTACTATATGTTGAATTTACAGAATTGACCTAGTCATGAAAATGACTTTACCTGTTTATCTTTTACACTTCTTTTGTTATTGTTGTTTGTTTTTGTTTTTGTTTTTTGAGATGGAATCTCAGTCTGTCACCCAGGCTGGAGTGCAGTGGAGTGATCTTGGCTCACTGCAACCTCTGCCTCCTGGGTTCAAGCTCCTGGGTTCAAGCTCTTCTGTCACAGCCTCCCGAGTAGCTGGGACTACAGGTGTGCATCACCACACCCAGCTAATTTTTTTTGTATTTTTAGTAGAAACAAGGTTTCACCATATTAGCCAGGCTGGTCTCGAACTCCTGTCCTCATGATCCACCTTCCTCAGTCTCCCCAAATGCTGAGATTACAGGCATGAGCCACTGCACCTAGCCCTTTTACATGTTTTCTAATGCATATTTGGATTATCCATTGAGAGTAATACTTTTCAGAAGCTTACACTCTTTAAATAGGCAGAAAACCAAAACTGAAAATCAAATATATCACTAGTTTGGAATTAATCTAGATAAATGAAGTTCTGTTATCTACTGTAATCAATTTATCACCTTTGTAAGTTGCATTTTGGAGATTTAAAAAAAAAAGATTCTTTTTGTTGTCCTTTTTACTGCTGGAGGTGTGAAGTTGCTCAAGCTGACCCTACCTACATGCCTTTCAATAAAAGAAATTTATAGCACACACATTGTTCAGAAAATAATCCAGTAGTTGCATAAAACAGATACTTTTCCCAAAAGAAAACAAGAACTATGTGGAAAACAGCCATATCCTTTTTCTCAGCAATTAAACATGAAGTTTTCTTAGATTGATTTGCATTTCTGCCATGTATATATAATGTGGCTTGCTTAATCTGGTTGTTACCAGAAATCTCGGCTTCTGCTTTTTTTTTTTTTTTTTTTTTTTTTTTCCTGAGACAGAGTTTTACTCTTGTTGCCTAGGCTGGAGTGCAGTGGCACAGTCTCGGCTTACTGCAACCACTGCCTCTTGGGTTCAAGCGATTCTCCTGCCTCAGCCTCCCGAGTAGCTGGGATTACAGGCCACCCCACTGGGCTAATTTTTTGTATTTTTTAGTAGAGAAGGGGTTTTGCCATGTTAGGCAGGCTGGTCTCAAACTCATGACCTCAGGTTGACCCGTGTCAACCTCCCAAAGTGCTAGGATTATAGGTGTGAGCCACTGCACCCAGCATGCTTCTGTATTTTAATATAAACCTTGGCTGCTTTTCCAAAGTAATAAATTGCAAACTAGGATGTTCAAGATACTAGTATATATCAACTTAAGATTGTGATTACATAATTTTAGTGTAAAGAGTCTATTCCTCCTAAATATTTGAGCCTTTTTGTTAGCCATTAAGTTACTATGACATATTTTTATTTAAGACATGTTCTAATTAGCTTCTCCTAATAGACAAATATGGAAAAGATGTGAACTTGTCCTCTACACTCCATATGCACAAGGCTTTTACCATCTAATATGGGACATACATGGAAATAAATAACAAAAAGAGTACTATTACAGTTTGTGTTCAAGAGTTGTCTGGACACTGTGGCTCACACCTGTAACCCCAGCATTTTGGGAGGCTGAGGCAGGCCGAAGTCACCTGTGGTCAGGAGTTTGAGACCAGCCTGGCCAACATAGCGAAATCCCTTCTCATAAAAGTACAAAAATTAGCCAGGCATGGTGGCGCATGCCTGTACTGCCAGCTTCTTGGGAGGCTGAGGCAGGAAAATCACTTGAACCTGGGAGGCAGAGCTTGCAGTGAGCTGAGACCGTACCACTGCACTCCAGCCTGGGTGACAGAGGGAGACTCCATCTCAAAAAAAAGAAAAGTATTAAGTCATCTACATTCACACTTCATAACATGAATGTTTGGGGACCTCACGTTCTTTGTCATAACTAAGACATTAGCTGCGTAAACAGGTAACTGGAGAAGGGATCTGATGGTGCAAAACTCCTCAGTCATGTTAAGACTTTCTGACTGTTCTTGTAGTTAGTAACAGAGCTATTGACTGGTTTTATATAAAAGAATCAATAAGTTTGCAAAATCTTTCTTCTGTCACACTCCCATTTGTTTCAATGCTGCATTTGTTCTTTACACATATCCCAGGGGAATATATCTAAGACTAAAAGTCCAGGGAAGAAATGCTTAGTACTTGGAATTTTCATTTTGTGGAATGGAAGTAAAGGCACAAATTTTGGAAACATTTTAAGGAATAAAGTTCACAGATCCCATTATCTTCCTGGTGGAGAAGTGTCCTTCTAACAAGACACAATCCAGAAAGGACAGAGCAGAAGATTATAGTGACATCTAAGTGATGTTAATTGATTTAGAAAGGAACAGATGGATATGTGAATCTCAAATTTAGAAATGCAAGTTAGTGAATCTACAAGTGAGGAGAGTACAAGTCCACCTTGTGGCATCACATAAAGGGGAGGGAAAACGAGCTAAAAGATCAGGAAGAGTAAATATTTTGAAAACCATGTCTATATTATTCTGAAAAGATAGAAAAAGAGATCTCTTCGGGTTAGTGCAAGGTTGCTGTGATGTTAACCTGAGCAGCTTCAGTGAAATAAGGTACTTATACCTAGAACTCAAAGATATTTCCCTGTGGATTAATTTTTTAGATTTTACGTTTATATTCATAATCCATTTTGAGTTAATTTTTTCTATAAATCGTAAGGCATACAGCAATATTGTTTTGTTTTTACATTTTGTGTCTAAGCTCCAGGACCATTTGTTTCTAACTCAAAGGTATCAGTAGAGTGAATTTGTGTTGGTTGATTTTTGTGTTTTCTAGACTGTTTCATTTTTATATCTGTTCATCTTTGTGCCAGTGCTTCACTATCTTCATTACTGTGGTTATATAATAGGTCTTAATATTGGACAAAGCAATTCTTTATTCTTTTTAAATATTGTTTTACCTATTGTAGAGTCTTTGCCTTTCTATATAAATTTTAGAATAAGCTTGTCTAGGGCTACAGAAAACCTTATTATGATTTTGATATGTTGTGCTAACTATATAAACAACAGTGTTCTAATATCTAGAATACATATCTACATAAATATGCTTGCAATGTAAGTAACAGGTTAATAAAATTAAGAAAATTGGCATCTTTAATATGTTGAGTATCCCAGTCCATATGGTGTTTCTCTCTATTTAAGTCCTTGTTGGTTTTTTTCATTAGCTTTTATAATGATCAGTATGCAGATCCTTTACAGATCTTATACCTACAGATTATTTTATTTTTTAAGTTGATAATATTTCCCATATATATGGGGGTACATGTGATATGTTGTTACATATATAGAATGTGTAATTATTAAATCGGAATATTTTGAGTGTCCATTACTTTCAGGACTTACCTTATCTATGAGTTGGGGAAAATTCAAGTCCTTTTCTATTTCTCCCTTGAAATATACATTGTTATTAACTACAGTCATTCATCTATACTGCTGTTGAATGATAAAACATAATACATTTTATCTAACTGTATGTTTGTACCCATTAACCTACTTGTCTTTATCAGCTCCCTCCCAGCCATCTATCCTTCTCAGCCTCTGGTAACTATCATTCTACTCTCTACCTTTACAAAATCTTTTTTTTAGCCCCCACATATGAATGAGAGCACGCAATGTTTACCTTTCCACAGTTAGGTTGTTTCACTTAACATAATATACTTGGGCCAGGCTCAGTGGCTCATACCTGTAATCCCAGCAGTTTGGGAGCCAAGACAGGTGGATTACTTGAGCCCAGGAATTTGAGATCATCCTGGGTAACCTGGTGAAATTCCACCTCTGCAAAAAATACACAAATTAGCTGGGTGTAATGGCGTGTGTCTGTATTGCCACCTACCCGGGAGGCGGAAGTTGAAGGATCTCTTGAGCCTGGAAGGTCAAGGATGCAGTGATCCTTGATTGTGCCACTGCCGCTAGCCTGGGAGACAGGGCAAGATTCTGTCTCGAAAAAAGTAAACTAATGAACTCCACTTCCATTCATTTTCTCCAAATGACATTATTTAATTTTTGTGATTTTTTTTTAATCTCATTATGGTTTTGATTTGAATATCCTCATGCTTAGACATGTTGAGCAGTTTTAAATGCCTTTTGGCAGTCTGTATGTCTTTGAGAATTATCCATTCATGTAATTTGCCTACCTTCTAATGGGATTGTTTTTATAAATGAGTTGTATGAGCTTGTATTTTCTGGATATTATTTGTCTCTTGTCAGACGAATGGTTTGCAAATATTTTTTCCCCTTCTGTGGGTTGTCTGTTCACTCCAGTGATTGTTTCCTTAGCTGTGCAGAAGCTTTTTAGTTTAATATAGTACCATTTGTTTATTTTTGTTTTTGTTGGCTGTGCTTTTGAGCTCTTAGCCATAAAATCTTAGCCTAGGTCAGTGTTCTGTAGTGTTTTCCCTGTGTTTCTTCTAGTAGTAGTATACTTTTAGGTCTTTAAGTCTGATCCATCTGGAGGTTATTTTACCTTATTTTATTATTTTATTTTATTTTATTTATTTTTTATATTTTTTATTTTATTTTATTTTGTATTTTTTGAGATGGAGTCTTGCTCCAGTCACCCAGGCTGGAGTACAGTGGCACGATCGTGGCTCACTGCAATCTCCACCTCCTGGGTTCAAGCAGTTCTCCTTCCTCTGCTTCCCATGCTGCTGGAACTACTGGCATCTACCACCACACCTGGCTAATTTTTGTATTTTTAGTAGAGACGGGGTTTCATCATGTTGGCCAAGCTGGTCTCGAACTGCTGTTCAAGTGATCTTCTCACCTCAGCCTTCCAGAGTGCTAGGATTGCACTCTGTGCCCAGCCTGGAAGTGATTTTTTTAATTCATTAAGTAAAGGGATCGAGTTTCATTCTATTGCATTTGGACCTACAATTTCTCCCACCACTGTTTACTAAAGATAGTGTCCTTTTTCAAATGTATTTTCATCTTTGTTTAAAAAAAAGTCACTTGGCCATAAATATCTGGATTTATTCTTGGGTTATCCAATTTGCTTCCAGTGATCTATGTGTCTTTTTATATCAATAGTATGCTCTTTTGGCTATTGTAGCCTGTAATATATTTTTATGTCAGGTAGTATGATGTCTCTTTTTGCTGTGGATTGCTTTGGCTATTCAGCCAGTTTTGTTACTAGTTCCACATGAATTTTAGGATTGTTTTATCTATGTCTGTGAAAAATGACATTGATATTTCAGTGGGGATTGGATTGAATCTATAGATTGCTTTGAGCAGAATGTTCAATTTATTGACATTAATTCCTTGGATCCGTGAGCATGGGATGCAATTCGATGCAATTTATCAGGGATAATAGTGTGTAGTTTTCTTTTTTGTTGTGTGTTTTCTGGTTTGGGGCGGTATGTTCAATTTAAGGACATTAATTCCTCTGAGCCAAGAGCAGGGGATACATTTTTCAAGGTTAATGGTATATAGATTTTTGTTGTGTGTTTTCTGGTTTTGGTATCAGATAAAGCTGGTCTTATAGAATGCGTTAAGTGTAATTCCTTCCTACTCAGTGTTTTGAAATAGGAAGATTGCTGTTAATTCTTTGTTACATAATTGGTAGAATTCAGCAGTGAATCCATTTAGTCTTGGGCTTTTCTTTGTTGAGATACTTGTGAATATTGAATGAATATCACTACTTTTTATTCTTCAGCGTTTTTTTATTTATTCTTGATTGTTTTTTGTTTTTGTTTTTGTTTTTGTTTTGACATGGAATCTCACTCTGTCACCCAGGCTGGAGTACAGTGTCACGATCTCAGCTCACTGCAACCTCCGCCTCGCAGGTTCAAGCAGTTCCCTTCCTCTGTCTCCCTAGTAGCTGGGTTACAGATGCCCAGCTAATTTTTGTGTGTTTAGTAGAAACAGGGTTTCACCGTCTTGGCCAGGCTGATCTTGAACTCCTGACCTCATGATCCACCTGCCTCAGCCTCCCAAAGTACTGGGATTTACAAGCATGAGTCACCATGCCCCGCTATTCTTGATTCATCCTAGCTAGTTTATATGTTTCCAGAAATCCATCCATTACTTCTAAGTTTTTGCAATTAGTTTATACTTGTTCATAATAATGTCTCATGATCTTTTCTATTTCTCTAGTATCAGATGTAATGTTTCCTTTTTTACTTCTAATTTTATTTGGTCTTCTTGCTTCTTTCCTTGGTTAGCTTAGCTAGTGGTTTATCAGTTTTGTCTTTTCAAGAACGAACTTTGTGTTGATTGATCCTTTGTATTCTTTTTTAGTCTCTTTTTCTGTTAGTTTTGCTGTCACCTTTATTTCTTTTCTTCTGCTATTTTTGGGTTGGTTGATTCTTGTTTTTCTAATAAGTGCATCATTCGATTGCATAGTTGAGATCTTTGTACTATTTTGATGTAAGCACTTATTGTTACACATTTCTCTTTTTTACTTGCCTTTGTTATATATATATATTTTGGTGTGTTGTTTCCATTTTCATTCATTTAAATTTTTTTCATTTTAATCTTTATTTCTTCATTGACCAGTGGTTGTTGTTAAAGAGAATGTTATTTAATTGCCATGTATGTATAGTTTCCACAGTTCCTATTGCTATTAATTTCTAGTTTTTTGTGGGGGTTTTCTTGTTGCTATTGTGTGGTTTTATGGTTTTTTGTTTTCAGTTTTTTAAATTGAGTTAGCGTCTCACTTATGAGGCTGGTCTTGAACTCCTGGGCTCAAGCGATTATCTCACTTCAGCTTCCCAAAGTGCCAGCTTTACAGATGTGACCCACCATGCCCAGCCTTTTTAATTTTTTAATGTTAATTTTTTTTTTTTTTTTTGAGACAGTGTCTTGCTCTGGACTGCAGTGGGTTATTCATGGCTCACTGCAGCCTTGACCACTGGTCTCAAGCAATCCTCCCACCTCAGCTCCCTGAGCAGCTGTGACTATAGGCACAAGTCACCATGCCCAGCTGATTTAAATTTTTAATAGAGACAAGGTCTAGCTATGTTGCTCATACTGGTCTCGAACTCCGGAGCTTACACAGTCCTCCTGCCTTGGACTCCCAAAGTATTGAGATTACAGGCATGAGCCACTGAGCTCAATCTTAATTTCTTGTTCTATTCCACTGTGGTCCTAGAATATACTTGATGTGATTTTGGCTCTCTAAAATTTTTTCAGAAGTGTTTTGTGGCTCAGCATGGTCTGTCCTAGAGGATCTTTCATGTGCTGATGAGAAAAGAGTATGCTCTCTGCAATTTTGGGGTAAACCATTCTGTAGGTTTCTGTTAGGTACTTTTAGTCCAATGTCTGTTCTTAAGTCCAGTGTTTTATTGTTGATTTTCTGTCTGGATGACTGGTCTAATGCAAGTGGGGATTGAAGTTGCCCACTGTTCTTGCATTGAAATATCTCTCCTTAGATCAATTAATATTTGCTTTATGAACCTGGGTGTTCCAGTACTGGTTGCATGTATATGGAACTGTTATTTCTTCTTGCTGGATTGATTCCTTTATCATTATATAATGTATGTAATGACCTTCTTTGTCTTTTTTTTTTTTTACCTGCCTGTGGCTTAAAGTATGGCTACTCCTGCTTACTTCTGGCTTGCATATGCTATTTTCCCTCCGTTACTTTCAGTCTGTGTGCTGACTTTTCAGGTATAGTGAGTTTCCTGTAGAGAGCATATAAGTGGATGATATTTTTTAATCCATAGAGTCTATATATTTTATAAAGTGTGGAATTTAGTCCACTTATATTTAAGGTTATTGATATGTTGGTATGTGAGGTTCTGTACCTGTCATACTGTTGTTTTTTGATTTTGTGTATTCCTATTTCTTTCCTTTTCTCTTATTGCTATTGTGATTTGGCAGTTATCTGTAGTGGTACCATTTGAGTCCTTTCCTATTTGTATGTTTTCTTATAATTGAGTTTTATACCTTGATGTGTTTTTATGATGACAAATATTGTTCTTTCATTTTCAGATTTAGAACTCCCTTGAGCAATTCTGGTAGGATTCATCTAGTGGTGATGAATTCCCTCAGTGTTTGCTTATCTGGGGAAGACTTTATTTCTCCTGCATTTATGAAGGAAAATTGAACTGGATATAGCATTCTGGGCTGACAGGTGTTTTCTTTCATTACTTTGGTTATATCGTCTTATTCTAACCTTTCCTGCAAGGTTTCTGCTGAGCAGTCTGTTCGTCTACTGGGATTTCTTTTATTGATAACGAGACACTTTTCTCTTGATGTTCTTAGAATTTTCTCTTTGTAATTGACTTTAGACAGTTTCACTATAATGTGCCATGGAGAAGATTTTTTTTGTGTCGCATCTGAGGGGATCGTGGGATCTCCTGTATCTGGATATGTAAATCTCTTGCTAGACTTGGGAAGTTTCATTTATTATTTTGCTAAACAGGTTGTGAACCTTTTGTTATCTTTTCATATGCCGAGATACCAGTAATTTATTTATTTGGTCACTTTGTGGTGTCCTATATATTGTAAAGATTTTGTAATTCTTTTTCATTCTTTTAAAAATGTTTGCCTGGTTTGCTGATTCCAAAAGACTTGTTTTCAAGTTCTGAGGTTTTTTTTTCTTCTGTTTGATCTAGCCAATTCTTGCTGCTTCCAAACCTAGTGTGTACTTCATTCAAAGAATTCTTCAGTTCCAGAATTGATTTAGTTCTTTTTAATGACGTGTCTTTTTGGTATACTTCTCATTCATGAACTGACTTGTTTTTGATTTTGATTTTTTAAACATGTGTTTTAAAATGTTCTTCTTTCTGAGCTTCTTTACAATTACTACCGTCTTGTTCTGCCGTTTTGTGTATATATTTTTTATTTGGATCTATTCCTGGAGAATTATTATGTCCTTTGGAAATGTCATATTAACTTGCTTTCTCATGTGTCTTTTCATTGATATCTGCATAACTGGTGTATCAATCACTTCCAATTTTCTTAATTCCCTTTCATAGAGAAGGACATATTTCTGAGGATGAATCTGTGGCATTGGTTGGGTAAGGCACTTTGGCTTTGATTCTGGGTTCATGCAGTAGGATAGTCTCTGTATGATTTCTTTGATTGTAAAGAGCATCAGTGGTATCTGAGACTTTTTCACTGGCTCTGCGGGTGCAGTTAGTATTGGAGGCTGTAGTGCAGTTTTACCTGGGACTGGGATGCCAGACTGGCCCATCTTTAGGCCCTAGTGGTGGCAGCAGTGCACTCAACAATTGTCTCTTTGGGCTTCAGTGTGACCTGCAGTGGCACCAGTGTTAGTGTGTCCAAGGAGGCCAGTGCTTGGGCCCCCAGGTGACTTATTCTGATGCTGATAGTGGCAGCTGTGAGCTTGGCATGTAGGTAGGTTCTTGGGCCTCTGGACACCTGATGTGGCATGGATGATGGCGCTGGCAGTGACAGTGGAAGGATGCCTCAAGCAGTGTGTATCAGGCTGCAGTGAGCTCATGAGGCCAGTCTCCAGGCCTACATCTGATACACACATATAGGTATCAGCTGTGGTTATAGCAACCAGGTGGATAAGACCCAGCCTGAGTCCCCCACAAGGAGTGTTCAGGGGTCAACATTGGTGGACTGAGCTGGGTCACACCCAAGATCCAGACTTTCCTCGGGCATAGGTAGGGGATTAAACCTGCTCAGGCTGGGTTTTCCTGAGGACTGATAGTGTGTACATGTGCTGGGCCTGGAAAGCAGGGGTTAGAGGGATTCTCAGGCCACTGGCAGAATGCTTAGGTGAATGGTGGCAGCATTCATGCCATTGCCCTGCCACTAGGCAGGCAATACTGGTTTCAGTGATAGCAGCTTTGGCTCACATGTTGGGAGCACATGTGCTACTCATGCCTCAGCTCTGGTAGTGCTCACAACTACGTCTTGGGGACAGCAGCCGTCTTTTCTGTTGCACCTCAGCCCCAGCACTGCTGGGCTCCAGAACAGTAGGGAGTCTGTTGGGGGCATGGCTCTAGAATGGCACTTTCTTTGCATCTCGGACATACCTTTGTCCCAGGTAGCCCATGGTTGGTTATACCTAAATTCCAGAGTCAGCAGCACATGCATTCCTTGCACCTCAGCCCTGATTCCTGTGGGCTTCAAAGATGGTCCCTGGTCTGTTTGGGATGATGTTCCAAAGAGTGTGCCTTGCTGTAACTGCTTAGGTCTCAAGGAATGTGAGGGATGCTGCACAGGCTATATGCTTAAAGGCAGTACCATCCTACTATCTCTCTGCAGCTCCCTATGTTAGTTTCAGGGCCCACTGAGTGGGGTTAGCTCTCCAGTGGCTAGAATTACAGAGATACCTGGTATGAACATGGATCCCTGGAGATCACTGACCCCTGACCTTGTTGGAAAGTCTCTCAGCACCCAGCCCATCCTGGCCAAGCAGGCTGCCTCACCTAATTCTTGTTTGCTTTAGGTATCACCTCTTTTCCAGTGCTCTCTCTTGGATGATCTAGTTCATGCATGATTACTCACTTTGGTTCTCTTATTGGAGAAAGCAAATGCCCCTAGTCGGCCATCATGAAGGCTTCTTCATTTCTTTTTGAGAGATGTAAGTGGTATTGGGTTTTTAATTTCCATCTCCACATGTTCATCTTTAGTCTACAGAATGATGATTGACTTTTTTCTGTTTATTTAATATCCTCTGATCATGCAGAACTCATTCATTAGTTCAAAAAAGATTTTTGTAAATTGTTTTACATTTTCCATGTGTACAGTCTGCAAGAAAGAAGTGTTATTTCCTCCCTTTCTATATGTTGTTCATGTGTTTATTTTTCTTACTTTATCACAGCAGTTGGAATTTCCAGTATTGTGTTAAATAAGAATGATGAAAATGGACACTCTTGCTTTCTATTGTATCCAATCTTTTTTTTAAAAAAATTTCTTAGCAGTATGATATTAGCTGTAGTTTTATAAGGAAATGCTCTTTATTAAGAATATCCTATTCTTAGTTTCCTAGCAGGTTTTACCATTGAGTGTTGAAACTTTCAAGTGCTCTCATTTTTCTGCATCTGTTGATAACAACCATATGACTTTTCTTTTTATTAGATTACATTAACTGATTTTCAATGTTGAAGTAGCTTTACGTAGATGAACCTTATCCCAACTGTTTGTGTTGCATGCGTATTTAATTTTGTATTTGCTGAGCTTAGCTTGTGAAAATGTCGTTGATTATTATACCTATGTACCTGAGTACTCTTGATGTTTTCTGTGTTTATATTGTCTTTTTATAGTTTTGTGTCAGTGTAAGAAAGGCCTTATTTTGAATTGAGAAGTGTTCTGCCCAGTTTCTGAAGACATTGTGTAAACTTGATGTTAATTCCTAAAATACTTGGCCGAATTATCTAGTGATGCCATACTATTCTGGGTCTTCTTTTTTGGACTTTTAAAGTAAAAATTCATTGTCTTTAGTTGTCACAGACTATTCAGATTTTCTCTTATATCTTGATTGACTTGCCAGATTGTGAGTTTTGAAGAATTGTTTCTTTTAAGTTACAGAATTCCCCATGGTATTTTTATTATAATTTCAGTAGTATAGTATCTGCAGTAATGTATTTTATTCCTTATTGATATTTTGTGATTTCACTCACAAGTTTTTTTAAAGCAAAATTTTCTTTTATTTATTCTACTGTTTTTCCCCACATTTCATCGATTTTTCTTCCCCCTCTCACCCACAGCCCCTTTTGAGTTTGTTTTGCTCTTCATTCTTTAGTTACTTTTTATAGTTACTTCAGTTAATTTAAACTGTTTTCAACCAGGCACAATACCTCATGCCTGTAAACCCAGTACTTTGTGAGTCCAAGGCAGCAGGATTGCTTGAGCCCAGGAGTTCAGGACTGGCCTGGACAATATAATGAGACCTCAACTCTATAAAAAACTAAAACATTAGACAGGCATGATGTTGTATGCCTATAGTTGCAGCTTCTCAGGAAATTGAGGCAGTAGGCTTCCTTGAGCCTGCAGTGAGCTGTGATTGTGCCACTGCCCTCCAGCCTAGGCAACAGAGTGGGACCTTGTCTCAAATAATAATAATTCTCTCTTTCTATACACGCATTTAGTGAAATAACTCCCTTTTCACAGCTAATAGCCTGCATATTTTGATATGTTGTATTTTAATTTTTATTCAGTTTTATGTATTTTAAAAATTTCCTTTAGGATTTTCTCTTAGATCAATGTATTTAGAACTGTTTAATTCCCAAGTGGTGGGGAGTGGGGAGGCTTTATTTTTGTATAATACCGATTTCCACTTTGGTTTGACTTTGCTCAGAAAATACACTGTGTATTATTTCAGTTCTTTTAAATTTGTTGATGTTTGACTTATGTCTTAATGTTGATGTTTGAGTTACTTACTGCCTGAGCTGCACACTCCACAGGGCCACTGGGAGCTGAGGACAAGTGGGGGCGCCGCCCTCCCACTTCCAAGTTGATGGGGTGGGAGTTTCCCAGTGCAGCTGCAGCCACCCAAGTCATGGCTGTGGACCTGGGCCTCCCTGTGCTCTTGAGCCTTCCCACAGCTGCAGAGCCAGACATCTCTGCACTCTCAGGGGCCCAGGAAGGATCCCTCCCCCACAGGCTTGGAGGTGTCTGCTCCTGCTGCCTGGCCTCTCCCAGCTCCCAAGTGCCTATTCTGATCTCAGAGCAAGGTTGGGGCCAAGACTTGGCATTGTGTCAGCCCGGCCAGCTGTGCTCATGCTCAAGGCAGCACTGACATGCCAGCCTTCCACCTTCTTGGCCCACTCTGAACTTTGGGCACTGATGAGCATAAGAGGGAAGCTGATGGGGGGCTGAGGGCAGCTTGCACTGACCTGCAGGTGTTCCTTGATATATACATCCTGGGTGCCATGAAAGGCAGCAGGAGGCAGACATGTTCCTGAGTGCAAGGGGGTGGGCCCCTGGTGAGGCCCCACCTTCAGGCCAGGGAGGACCTGAAGGGTGGGAACTGGCCTGCCAGTCCTGCAAACCCCAATGTGAACTTGTGGTGCCTTTTCCAGGCCTCCCCATGGCCACCCATGGACCAGTCGGCATTCACTTCCTCCCTTCTGCGGCCCATAAAAGCCCTGGGTTCAGGCAGAGCTGAGCAGACATCAGGTGACCAGCTGCAGAAAGGAGCTACCCACTCCAGGGCCTCATCTCTGCTGAGAGCTGCAGAGATGACCAGAAGACCTGCATCCAGAGAGGAGCTTCCTGATCCAGGGCTATTCTGTCACTCAATAAAGCTTCTCTTTGTCTTGTTCTCCTTCCATTTGTCCACGTTCCTCATTCTTCCCTGCCAAA